GCCTTGTGAAGTACAGGGAGCCTCAGGATAGCTTCACTGGGGGTGTCATTACATGGTCATTATCAGTGGTAAGTTTCCCAGTCTCAAGATGGAACCCTCTGTTGCTTCTCTGCCGCGTGTTTGGCTCTGTTGACCTTCCATTGCTCACCTGTGCTTGTTCCCCCAGCAGCCTGTTTCTTGTAACTATTTGCCTCATAATGCAAGTATTCTAGTGATTGAAGTGTTGCTGTGCAAAAGAGATCTTTTAAACTGAAACCAGTGCAACAAAACAATTTAAAACATTTTAATAATTTCTTAAAGGATACAGAGCCTTTTCCTCTCTTAATACATGCAGGTCAGAATGACGTCAATAAGGATTATATTTTTGCATTAACAGGAAAACTAAGTTTATAAGACTAGAGTATGGATAGAGAGGAAGATGGTTCTATTGGGATATAAACTCTGATCCATACATGGAAGTAGCCCAGTCCGTACAAACACCATTGCCTGTTTCATTCTTGACTGGACATACATATTGCCCCATTGTGATGAAAGGTTGTGATAATGAAGAGAGTAATAGAAGGCTCAGCTCAGGTTCTAAGGAGGGAGCGAGTAAAGGCCATGCAGGCCCATCCTTCTGTGGTCAGTCACTGCTGGTTGGGGAAGGAAGGAGGTATCAAGTGTCTCCATTCTTTCCTCTTTTCTTCATAGTTTCTAGATCATTCATTTAATAAATCATTAGGGAGCCCCTGCCATCAAGCTAGGTCTTGGGATATAACCAGGAACATGCCTAGATAGGTACCCTAATCTCAGAGGGCTCATGCTCCAATTGGGGGACAGATACTCAAACAGGCAATTATGACATAGTTCATAAAGCCCTGTGATGTATGCCACCAGAGTACCCAAAAGGGCCCCAAACTAGACATGGGGAGTTGGGGAAGGCTTTTGGGAGAAGGCGACATTTCAGCAGAGACCTGAAAGGAGAAACTGGAGACAGTTTAATGTGACTACTGCGAAGTACTGTGGGGGGTGGGAGTAGGTTGGGGGCATGGGGACAAGTAAGCTGTTTTTTGTCAGCTGCCATTGATCTTCCTCCCTCTCCTCCTCCCTCCCTGCTTCCTTCCTTCTTTCCGATTTAACCCTGGAATCACGAGAGGCCACTTTAGGTGGATAGCAACTCTTGAATTTGGGCTTTATTGCTTTAGATCGTTGTGGAAAATTCTGTTTCAGAGACACAACCGCTTCAGATGGGCAGTGAAAAAGACGATGGAAAGGCCAGGACACCACGGAAGTTCTGAAGGGGTAGTGGGAACCGGTAGGAGCATATCAGTAGCTTTCCCTGCCCTTTTGTCTGCCACTGTGATGTAAATATCAACTTGATTTTACATGGAGCTGAGGAACCTTTTAGAACCCAATCGAAGAAGTTGGTGGTTCTACACCGAGCCAGGGGGAAAACTTTGTGGTCACATGGGAATTTATACTTACTTGGTTTCTCTGCCTTTCTCACCAATTTCTTTTTGGTTTCTTGAGAGCTGGTTGTGTGCATATGTGAATACATATTGCATGTTGAAATTTTGGGTTTTCTTTTTTAAACCTTTAATGTTCTACCCATTTCAAATGCATTCAGGATGTATGATGCTGTTTTTATATAATGTAAACTATTCTTACAATGTCTTTTATTTAATTAAAAGAATCAAAGAAACCAAAGTTAAGAATTTAAATTTTATTTTGGCATTTGTTACTGGTTGTGATATATAATTTTGGTAACATTAGTGAGGGATCAGGTTTAAAAAATTTCTCCAATGTTGTCTTCTGCAGATTGCAATTGTCTTGCAACTGCTGTTGGCAAACTAAAAATGCTTTTGCTGGTTAAGGTAACCAGTCATTTCCGAACTTTTTTTCAGTTGTAAGGGCATAGAATGAACGTGCACGCCTGATTTAGTGTATTAAAACTAATATCATGTGAGGACATTTTATAGATAAGAGGTTAGAAGGCAAACGACTCTATTTTGAGAAAAATTTGGAGGGAACCTTTCTTTCAAGATAAATAAATTATTTACTGTCCAGAAGTTTATCATGTAATTATCTGGATTTTTTTTTTTCATTTCTCTGAGCTTTAGCTCAGCCTCGATGGACTCTGATTTCATAAATACATTACATTTTTCAATTTTAGAAGTCATGGGAAGAGGCACACAACTTTGGGAATTTGTGAAACTTAAAGCAAGTATAATGAAGAGATACATACTCATTTTGTTTGTGTTCTGTTTCCATTCCATTAACTTCTACTATCACTCAGGTTCATCCTTGTTGAGGCCTAGACGAGTGGAAGGTTTCTCATTTTGAAGTTAGTTGTTTTTTAATTGGTCACGCAAAAGAAAGGCTTACATTGATTTTGAAAGACAAAACATGTCATTGTTTTTTTCACTAATGCCCAACTTCTACATGGCTGACTGGATATTGTTCAAATTTTCCAAAAGAATAGAAAAGAGAGAGAAACACCCTTCTTTTGGATCCGAAGCCAGTCATGGAAAATTTCATCCTGAAAGGATAATTTTTCATAAATATGCAAGCAGCAGAATGGCAGTGTGGCTGCAATAGAATCTGCCCCAGGACTTCCATGCATAGTACTTTGCTGTAAACACGAAACTACAGGCACACATATACTCAAAAGAATACACAGTATTGGAAGCCTAATTATTTCCACTAAGATTGAGATTATTCCCTCTAAGAGCTATACTGGAGAAAGCAATGTGTCTTACTTCACTTTATTCCACATCAATTCACAAATTTTTATAGCATATATACTCTGTGAAAGGTGATACTGGGCTAAAGAAAATAATTCTGCCCTCAGTTTGCAATCTAACAGGGAAAATAAAGTCCATATATATTAAAATCTAAGTCTGTTTATAATAAGTGCCAAGTAGACAATATGGACAGGAAGTACTGTGGATCTAAGGAGGTCAAGCTCATGGGTGTACAGGTTGTAATAGTTATGAAGCCTTTTCAGTAGCAGTAGAACTTGAATGATGGGGTGGATCGGGATAATGCACAGAGTGGGTGCATGTGGAACACTTACAAGAAGAGGGGATATGGGGAGCTGATGTCCACCAAGAACAGGGAGCCTGTAGTCTGCGGGTGTATGTGGGGCCCTGCTGTAGTGGTGTTGATTGACCTCTGTAGGCACTTTGCCTTCCTTCTTCTGTGTTCCCTCCAGCTAGGGTAGAGAGGACTGGTTCAGCTTGGCTCTTCCGGGCCTGCCCAAAGGACCATGCAACATGAAGGTGAAGTCCTTGTAGAGCAAAGGGCATGAGAAGTCTCTCTTCTAAACCTAGGCTCTGCCCTGTCTCCATAATTTTATTTCATGATGTTAGATCTGGGAAGAGATTTAGCACATTTCTGTATTAGTAGAGCATTTGAGGGAGATGATAACTATTAAACAAGAGAGGTAAAGAGAAACATTCAGAGATGAACAGGTTTATTGGGATAAAGAGTGAGGGTACAGATTTGAGGCTACCATTCACAGACCAGGGCTAGCTATTCTAGAAACAATAGATGTCATTAGACAAATAATGACATGATGGTTTGATATTGGTGTTCTAAACCTCCAGAGGTTAATAACTTTGTTGGATTTCAGTGGTGGACACCAGCAATCTTAGGAGGTCTAGCAGCAAGACTGGTTCTTGCCAAGTTAGGAGATGTTAGTTTGTTAGTGCTGATTGGATGGAATAAGCATACAACCGCTCTGTGTGCCCCCTTCTTTCCCCTCTGCAGGGTGTGAGAATGGAAAAAGAGAATTACACTTCTGATAACCTAAATATTCGCTAACCTGTGGTGGGGATGCTTATTTTGGCCTTTTAGGCGCAAACTTGTTTCTTTAACTGTTAGTTTTATGGTGCCCAGGGTTAAACTTTAAAGTTGGACTGTTTACATGCTTGCGACATGGTGAACCAAACGGGGAAAGTAAGATAAAAACAGGCTTGATAAAGGCCAGCCGACTTCTGCCAGTAGGCTAAAACTCACAGACTCTCAGATATATACATACATATATGGCCAAGATGTCTTGCTGTTAAATGGTCTTTAAGAGAGCAGAAAAGCCTTTTTAACAAATGCACCTATTGTAGAGTCTTTCCAATAGCCTATACCTTTCAACTTGTGAAGATAAATAAGAACATATGGTTTGTCTCAACATGCTTTTAACAAAAACCAGATGAACACATGTAAAACAATTAGAGAGTTGTCTTAGGTACCCTGAAGTTCTTATACAGGATATTTGCTCTTCATTCAACGTTTATTGACTACCTACTGTGTTCCAGGCCACCAGACCCTGTGTTAGAGGTTAGAGATTTAAAACTCTAGTAACTTATGTATTATAATCTATACATGTCATTTAAAGACATAGCATTTTTGGGCTGAGTGCGGTGGCGCACGCCTGTAATCCCAGCACTTTGGGAGGCCGAGGTGGGTGGATCATGAGATAAGGAGTTCAAGACCAGCCTGGCCAAGATGCTAAAACCCCGTCTCTACTAAAAATACAAAAATTAGCTGGGTGTGGTAGCATGCACCTGTAATCCCAGTCACTCGGGAGGCTGAGGCAGGAGAAGCGCTTGAACCCAGGAGGCAGAGGTTGCAGTGAGCCGAGATCACCCCACTGCACTCCAGCCTGGGAGACAGAGCAAGACTCTGTCTCAAAAAAAAAAAAAAAAAAAAAAAAAAAAAAGGCATAGCATTTTCTTAATATAATAAGCCTCCTGGTGGGAAGTAATTGTGATTGAGTGTCTAGGGCAATGTAGTTATCCTAAATTTTAACCAGGTGATTTTAAAATCACCATTTGGAAAATGGTCCCATTATATCTATTTGTAAACTGAGTCATGAAAAAGTTGTCAGAGTACCCAGGTAGGCGTTTATGATGCACCTAAGTACAGGCCAGCCAAAATTGTTTTGGTTTTGGTGCTTCCACCTGTGATTAATGTCCCACTTGACTCCTTGAGCTGTTTCATCTGAAATTATATTCCTGAAATTCATCTGGCTCTGCTGATTATCTCTACCTGGGCCTGTGGATGAGATCAGAGAGACCAGAGCTGGGGCTATTTCTTGGTAATGCAACTGCCATTCCCCATGCGTGGACACAAATAGACAATGCCTGTGGGAATCCAAACCCCAAGGACTGTGAGAGGCATGCATGCCCTGTATTAAAGCAGCAGCCTGGCTTGGTGCTCACTAAGTGCATGGTCAGCAGTCACTACTCCTGTGACATGTATTGTCTGAGTCACTCATTTGGCACTTATTACATCCTGTCTTGGGTTATTAGTAACCTTTGCATGCATTTGTTTCTCCTCCCCAGCCACACCGCCCCAGTGGTGCAGACTCAGGGTTCTCCTCGCCATTCAAATTCTTCACCAGTGCTCTTTATGGGCAGTAAACTTGGTTTTTATTTTAATTATGAAATGGTAGTGTTTAAGCTTATTAAAATATAAGTGTTGTTTATCCAAACAATCATAAATGAACTTATTAAATTTTTTACAAACAGCTTTACTGAGACATCTCTGACATACAAACTGCCCATATTTAAAGTGTAGAATTTGATAAGTTTGAACTTCATAATATGATTTCTTATTCTTTTTTTCAGATAACATGATTTCTAACTCATTTTTTACAGATAACATGATTTCTTACTCATTTTCTTTTTCAAAATGATGTTTGATGAGCACCGATTTTACAGAGGGTGCCTGTCTGAGAGTACGAGGTAGGAACTTTTGAAATAACACACTGGTGGTAAGGGGGTAGTTTGGTTCCCAGATAACTTTGAGATTCTAGTTTTATTTTTTATTTATTTATTTTTTTTGAGACAGAATCTTGCTCTGTTGACCAGGCTGGAGTGCAGTGGCACGATCTTGGCTGACTCCAACCTCTGCCTCCTGGGTTCAAGTGACTCTTGGGCCTCAGCCTCCCAAGTAACTGGGATTACAGGCACACATCACCTTGCCTGGCTAATTTTCTTTTTGAGATGGAGTTTCACTCTTGTTGCCCAGGCTGGAGTGCAATGGCGCGATCTCCACTCACTGTAACCTCCACCTCCTGGATTCAAGCAATTCTCCTGCCTCAGCCTCACAAGTAGCTGGGATTACAGGCATGTGCCACCATGCCTGGCTATTTTTGGTATTTTTAGTAGAAACGGGGTTTCATCATGTTTCAACTCCTGACCTCAGGTGATTCACCCACCTCAGCCTCCCAAGGTGTTGAGATTATAGGTGTGAGCCGCCACGCCCAGCCAAGATTCTAGTTTTCTGCCACGGTAAATTGAGGTGTTCCTGGCATATAGTAGGCAAGAAATAAAGCCTGTTTATTGAAGGCTATGTGTATGTAGTTGTAAAGTCACCTCAGTTCTCTTTACGAAAAAAGAATATTGTACGTCTTTTATTTATTTTTAATGGGGGAATAGTTTGTAATGGCCTTAGTAACTTTGAGCATTTTATCCTCTTGACAAATCCAGCAGAGATTTTACTTCCTGAATGAAAGGATACTGGCTAGCCAAGCGTTGGTTGAAATGTTCAGTGGGGAAAGTAAGTTGATATTCCTATCACCGCAGAATCTCTTTGTCTCTGGATTTCCCTTTGATTTTCACAAGGACTGAGCAAGTCCTGCAGGTAATTCAGTGCCAGGGCAGGCTAGCTGAGTTTTAATTGATGCTAATTAGCACCCCCATAGACTGTGACAATTTTTTCCCCTCAAGCAGTCAGCCAAGTGGCATTAGGAAATGTGAGACATCTTTCTTTGGAATCGTCATAGGAGCAGAACTATTTTCAGGCCCAGTCTCCTTGGCAGGTCTTGCCCTTCTCAGAAATAGTGAGGAAATGAGATAAGAAAAGTAATACCCCGAGGAGTAAGGTGCCAAGTAGTTCTAGACCCAACTGTGGGCTTAGGACAGCAGGGAGAGGATGCTGAAGGATTTTGCTCTCAAGTACCTTTGCTTCTAGTTGGAAAGAATGAGAGATAGGATGGAATGAAGTCTGACTGCTGCATGGGAGCTGGGGGGAAATGCTTTGCGGGAGCAGTATTTATGGCAAGTTCAGAAGACATCTTCTTACCTTGAACAAGTCATTAGAGCTGGAACTGTATACTGATGACAAAAGATAAAATATAACAAGATAAACGGTCCCAGGCAGTCTTGTGTGCTCCGTCCTCCCAGCTATACTCCACTGGAATCCAGTGTCTGCCTTTGGTGGTAGATGTTCCTGTTTCTCCATCCCTTGGCTAGATATATATTATCCATTGATAGGCAGCTAAGTTTGCAGCCAATTCTCAATCATTTCTTGTGGTGGGGGACAGAAATAATGTGGGAAGCTAAGTTCACCATCAACCCAGGGACTTATTAGCTGGAAGTTTCAAACTGCCTTGCCACTGAACACCATAAACAACTTCAGACCACAGCTGACTTGGTGTTTGCTGGTAGGAGGGAGTGAGAAATTATGCCAGAGGTGGGAAAACTTGTCAAGTCAAGGGGGAGGTCTCTTTATTCTTCCCCTGTGCATTCAGAGAGGTGATGGTGTCTCTCTACCTCATTGAAACCTGCTCCCAGGAGCTTCTGAAGTTGGCCATTTAGAACCCAGTGTGAATATAAGGCAGTGGATTCCCTTTTTCAGGAAATTTGTATTTTGAATCTAGACCTCTTTGATTAACCAGAAGGTCTTGGCTCCTGGTGAAGAAACCATGAGGAGATGGGGGGATAGGCAAGCATGATTCTGAAATGACGCTGGGGAGGATCAGGGCTATTTCATCTGTGCTCACATGAACACCACAGTCAAGCCTAAGGCTGGGCTTTCAGATATCTGACCTAGACTCTCTATAGGAAATATATTCTGCCTTGCGGCATAGCATGCACCATAAGGAGCAGTGGAATAGCACTTACCCTCACTACATTGAGAGGCATTTGATCTATGTTAATAACCTATTATTTTACTTAAAAAATGTTGGTTGGACCTACAATATTGATTTTACAACCCCCTAGTGGCATGTGACCTACAGGGCTAAGCTGAGTTGCTCTTTCTGGTTTCCTGCATCTGGGCGCCTAGTCAGGGGGCAAGTTGGGACTGCACCTCGATTTTCATTTCTTTTGCCAAATGGGCACCCAGACTTGGGGCTGGGTCTGCCAGAGGTGGCAGTGCTTTCTGTGACGTGTGTAAGGGGTAGTGTGCGCATCCAAGGAGGGAATGCATGGGACTTGTGTGTCCCCAGTCAACCCCATTTGTAATTTGCAAATAGGATCTGTGTGGCTGGCAGGGGGCTGGCAGTGTGCACCAGAAAGAGGAAACAGAAGGTAGACTCCCAGGTGAGGAAGAGCTAGATCCAGAGGGAGAAACGACACCCGCCCTGGCTTTGGCACTGGTTAGAAAGTCTGTTCCTGGCTTTTTCCTCATGGCCCTTCTTTCACTTTGTGGTCTGAAAATTGGCCAAAAGATCAGGAAGGTGCTGAATCAAGACGAGAATAAAAGGGCACTTGAAACCTAAACACGGGCCAATGACTCCTGGATAACCAAAACCTGGCTGAAGGGAAGAGCTAACATTCTATCTGCATGGAAAAGTAAAGGAAGATCAGTTCTCTGATGAAAATGAGAAATATTATTATTAAGTTGATCAATACTTTGTTGAAAACTTTCTCTGTACCTGGTACTAAGATACTCTGTTGTTTAAATAGCTTCTTATAGTCACTGTGGATTACAGTAATTTCTTTTTACAAGATGTAAGATTTGCCCATCTGCATAAATACCCATATTTTAATTCTATGATTTGTCTTTACTTCTAGCTACTCACTAAACATACATTTCCTGAAAGCAGAAGAGATTCAATTGCTGTTATTCACATGATTACTATCGTGCCAGGAGGGAGTGTCAGGGAAGTTAACAAAACAGGCCAGGTGTGGTGGCTCACAACTGTAATCCCGGCACTTTGGGAGGCCGAGGTGGGCTGATTGCTTGAGGTCAGCAGTTTGAGACAAGCCTGAGCAACATGGTGAGACCCCAGCTCCAAAAAAAAAAAATACAAAAATTAGCCAGCCATTGTGGTATGTGCCCGTAGTCTCTTGACTGTAGGCAACTAGAAGTCTTTCCCCAGGTACGGGGGGCAGTGGTATAGGACAGCTTTTAAGGGGGTAGAATGTGACTCAGGCTTTCGTGGACTGGGTAGTATTTGGATAAGCCTGGTGACAGTCTGCACACTATAGACTAGAGCACTCTGCTGTGACAGGTATGCCTGAATAGAACTCACGAAGATCCTGCTCTGGCAATTTAGTCACTGCCTATCCACGGATAGAACCCTGACTATTCAGTAGTCACAATAGACAAATGATAGCTTAGCAGATTTTGGTTATTATTACTATTTTAAAATTTAAGTATAGGAGATTTTGCATCAATCATATAGAATCACATATGGAATTTCTTAGAATGGGATCTTAGTGCCTTATCTTGTATATGTCCTGTATAAAACGCACAGCTGATCCTATGAAGCCTGGCAAGTTTTAAAGGGAAGGAGTATGCAAGCAGAAACCCAGAGGGCTTTAGCAGGGTAAATGTAGATGGAGAGGCCTAGAGAAAAACTTTTCCTTCTTTATAATTTTCCTGCTTCTATTCTGTTTCACCTAAATCCCAGAGCTGAAATCAGCAATTTAATTGTCTTCCTTTCTCTTCTTCCGTAAGGGTTTGCAGAATACAGAGCTAACAAGATTACATGGGGCTTAGGGGGTCATGCTGCCAACAACATAAGGAGGTCTACTACTACTGCCTTTATTCACCATTTTTCTGTGGGCACTAGCTGATGCACTTGGACAAAAGAGAAAAAGGTATACATGCAGAAAGAGAGAAATTGGCTTATGAATATTAACACTCTTGCACACATCTTCCTAGACAGGGTGAATGGAAAGCAGCCCTTTGACAGAAGAAAGACAGAGACCAGTTTCCAGTGAGCTCCTGAGGGTATGTCAACTCCATGTAGATTTATTTTCAATTAACAGAGTCACTGTCATTTTCTTAATTGCAGATTGATCTGGAGCCAGAAGGAAGAGTGTATGTGATCATCGATCTCTCAGGGTCGTCGGGTGAAGGTAGGAGAGCGTGACTTCTCATCCCTGTTTTCCCGTTTTCTTCCCTGCTCTTGTCCTTCCCCAGCCCCTAAAGACAATGAAGAGCGTGTGTTCAGGGAACGCATGCGGCCGAGGAAGCGGCAGGGGGCCGTCAGGCGCAGGGTCCATCAGGTCAACGGCCACAAGTTCATGGCCACCTATCTTCGGCAGCCCACCTACTGCTCCCATTGCAGAGACTTCATCTGGTAAGCCTTTCTCTTGGGAACCTCTAATTACATTTTTTTAAAAAAATGTTATTCTTCTTTTCAGGGGTGTCATAGGAAAGCAGGGATACCAGTGTCAAGGTAAGAGGCATTTATGAATTAAATCTTCAGAGTCATTCAGCCTTCCTGTCTTTGCTATTTGCAGTCTGCACCTGCGTGGTCCACAAGCGGTGCCACGAGCTCATAATCACAAAGTGTGCTGGGTTAAAGAAGCAGGAGACCCCCGACCAGGTAAGTGTTGGTGACACGGAAATTCTGGGCTTGGTGGTGAACCTGTATCTTGCCATCCCTGCAGGTGGGCTCCCAGCGGTTCAGCGTCAACATGCCCCACAAGTTCGGTATCCACAACTACAAGGTCCCTACCTTCTGCGATCACTGTGGGTCCCTGCTCTGGGGACTCTTGCGGCAGGGTTTGCAGTGTAAAGGTAAGTTGCTCCCTGCCCTGCCCTCAGCCCCTCTTATCTGTCTTTTCTCCATGTCTCCTTACAGTCTGCAAAATGAATGTTCACCGTCGATGTGAGACCAACGTGGCTCCCAACTGTGGAGTGGATGCCAGAGGAATCGCCAAAGTACTGGCCGACCTGGGCGTTACCCCAGACAAAATCACCAACAGCGGCCAGAGAAGGAAAAAGGTAACTGGCTGTTTGGTGGTGTTGCTGGAGCCATGCCTCTGTCCCTGCTTTCTCTCCTCTCTAGCTCATTGCTGGTGCCGAGTCCCCGCAGCCTGCTTCTGGAAGCTCACCATCTGAGGAAGATCGATCCAAGTCAGCACCCACCTCCCCTTGTGACCAGGGTGAGACCCTCAGATTTGCTTCCTGACCTCTGCTAATGCAATTTCTTGTTCCCCTTGGCCCTAGAAATAAAAGAACTTGAGAACAACATTCGGAAAGCCTTGTCATTTGACAACCGAGGAGAGGAGCACCGGGCAGCATCGTCTCCTGATGGCCAGCTGATGAGCCCCGGTGAGAATGGCGAAGTCCGGCAAGGCCAGGCCAAGCGCCTGGGCCTGGATGAGTTCAACTTCATCAAGGTGTTGGGCAAAGGCAGCTTTGGCAAGGTCTGTGGCACACACGGGTGGAACTGCTGGTTATAGATTGATGGAGGCAATTGATTGATTGCAGGTCATGTTGGCAGAACTCAAGGGCAAAGATGAAGTATATGCTGTGAAGGTCTTAAAGAAGGACGTCATCCTTCAGGATGATGACGTGGACTGCACAATGACAGAGAAGAGGATTTTGGCTCTGGCACGGAAACACCCGTACCTTACCCAACTCTACTGCTGCTTCCAGACCAAGGTATGTTAGGAAGAAGCTGGCTGGCTGCCATGGACCCAAATGGCATTTTCTTCTCTCCTTTCAGGACCGCCTCTTTTTCGTCATGGAATATGTAAATGGTGGAGACCTCATGTTTCAGATTCAGCGCTCCCGAAAATTCGACGAGCCTCGTTCACGGTTCTATGCTGCAGAGGTCACATCGGCCCTCATGTTCCTCCACCAGCATGGAGTCATCTACAGGTAGCCTCTTCTCTCCTCCTCTTTCCTGAAAGTATTGACATTATGGTCCTGGCCTATCTTGCAGGGATTTGAAACTGGACAACATCCTTCTGGATGCAGAAGGTCACTGCAAGCTGGCTGACTTCGGGATGTGCAAGGAAGGGATTCTGAATGGTGTGACGACCACCACGTTCTGTGGGACTCCTGACTACATAGCTCCTGAGGTAAGACCTGTGTGCAAAGGTTCACCTCCTCCATGGTGCCTGACATTGCTGGTTTCCTGAACAGATCCTGCAGGAGTTGGAGTATGGCCCCTCCGTGGACTGGTGGGCCCTGGGGGTGCTGATGTACGAGATGATGGCTGGACAGCCTCCCTTTGAGGCCGACAATGAGGACGACCTATTTGAGTCCATCCTCCATGACGACGTGCTGTACCCAGTCTGGCTCAGCAAGGAGGCTGTCAGCATCTTGAAAGCTGTGAGTCACTGCCCCTCACCCATGGCTGTGCTCACTAATTCCGACTCTGTCCTCATCCCTGCAGTTCATGACGAAGAATCCCCACAAGCGCCTGGGCTGTGTGGCATCGCAGAATGGCGAGGACGCCATCAAGCAGCACCCATTCTTCAAAGAGATTGACTGGGTGCTCCTGGAGCAGAAGAAGATCAAGCCACCCTTCAAACCACGCATTGTAAGTTGGTCCCCGTGCACGTTCAGCACCATTCAACTCACCACTTTCTCTTTTCTTCCCACAGAAAACCAAAAGAGACGTCAATAATTTTGACCAAGACTTTACCCGGGAAGAGCCGGTACTCACCCTTGTGGACGAAGCAATTGTAAAGCAGATCAACCAGGAGGAATTCAAAGGTTTCTCCTACTTTGGTGAAGACCTGATGCCCTGAGAGCCCACTGCAGTTGGACTTTGCCGATGCTGCAAGAAGGGGTGCAGAGAAGACTCCTGTGTTGGAGACACTCAGCAGGTCTTGAACTACTTCTCCTCCTCGGAGCCCCAGTCCCATGTCCACTGTCTATTTATTGCATTCCCTTGCCCCAGGCCACCTCCTCCCCCTCCCACCTGGTGACCAGAAGGCGCTCTCGGTTCTTGTCTCACCAGTAATGCAGACTCATTGGGTCAGCAATTAGCTGTATACACTGCCGTGTTTGGACCATTGGCAAGCCTGGTTCCACTCCTCAGGGGCTCCTGGCAGTGAAGCAACTTCAGTTCTTTTACTGCAAAGAACAGAAAAAAGAAAGAAAGCAAACAAGAAGACTCCGGCTCTGCTATCGGACACAGATCCTGATCCCTCTTGCTTCTTTTCCCTCCTGCACCGCAGCTTGCCATCCCTGCCCTTCTGTCCTGGAGAAGAGACTGGTGCTTCTCCGCACACACGAGGGAGGGCGCCCTTGAGGCATGCCCTCTGAGGGAGGGAGACCAGAGATGCAGGGATTGGCCAGCTGGGTTGGTTTGCTCTGGAATGGCTAACTCTTGCCTGCTTTGGTTTTAGCTTTTCAGCATGCCAAAGTCATGTAAGTTTGTGTCTTGTGGAAGAAATCCTCTTTGTGGAAAAAGAAACAGGGTTTTGAACTCTGTTAACATTTGAAAAATATATTTTCAAATTCACTTTCTAATTGGCCAAAAGAGATGAGTTCCAGTCTGAATACAGGTAGATATTAAAGGGCTAATAAAAAATGAGAAACCGGTCGTCCAAGGTGGATGCTGTCAATGCCCGAGTGACACATGAGAGCTGTATGAATTGAGAGAAAAGGCAACAAGTAGCATTCTTCATCATTCAAGTTCTACCTGGACACAAAGGCGAGGACCCTGGGGTTCCAACAAAGCTCAGCTCCCAGATTCTCTTTCCAGTTTCATCCTAAGTTCCTAGCATAAACACTATTTATTTTCTGCAGCAGTGTGTTATTTTTGCGCACTTATACAAAATGGTAGTACTACTGTGTTGTGGTTTTTAAACATTAAACATGTAAAGTTATATACGAAATATCTGCTTTTGGAATAAGCAGAATGAGGCTAAACATGGGTTATACAAAGGGTATCTGGAAACTGAAGAGCAACTTGTTAGAAAACTGACAATGTCGCAAGATGTACTCAGTTTTGTTTCTGTGTGACATGCAATGGCAACTCATGTGGACACTATTGAAGGGATGTGACATTACCTCCTGTAGATATGCTAACAGTGTTATTCTTTCATTTCCAAGGGTTCTCTGTGGCTTTGTGTATATGTTTCCCAGAGGTCATTTGATTACCTAATTTACTGAACTGATTTAGCAGGGAATGGAATCCATTCCAACTATTGCACGTGGATTTCCCAGCTGCCCCTAAATATATATACTTGTGAGTGGCAAAGTGGCACTAATGAAGCTTTTGCCTTTTGTACATTTGAGATTTTTGTATATAGTGTTTGCTGCAAGGCCTGTGGAATTAATTCGTTGCATATAGAGGTATCAACTGCTGCATGTTCAGGCATATTATAAAACTTTAGTCTATGAAAGAATAATTATAATAATGTCCAGGTGCAATACTCTGTAAGTCTATTGGTTCAAGTTACCGAGAGATAGGTGTGTTCCTTTATGGGGGATGGGGGGGTGTGTTGGGGATTCTTTGTATTGTTTATTTCATTTTGGTTTATTTTAAAAGATGTAAACATATATTAAGCTATATTAAATCTCACATACAGTTCTTCTGTGCTCTATTATACCCTGATAGAGATGGGGGAGAGAAAGGAATGTTTTTGATGGTGGTTTCAAAGCTCGGACAGTAACTATCTTGAGCCCATTAGAGAGTCTGTGTCCATATTTGCATCTGGCTGGTCATAGCCTTTGTTACTAATGATGACATTCAGTTCTCTTTTGTTTTTATTTTTTAAAAACTCAGGTGTAATTATTATCTGTTCTTAAGATAATTGCAAATATTAAATATTATGATATATCAATTCATGTGTTTGGCATACCAGTGAATGATGAAGAACATGAGATTAATTTAATTTATCTTCGGTAACTTGACATTCTGGAGAGAGACTATCTTCTGGAGTTGAGTACAAGCACAGAAACATCTTTACGGTGGCATCATCTCATTTTTTAGGAAGACATGATAATACTGCCCATCATATTCATGTGTAACTACTGTTCTTTCTTCTGCTTTCTTCACCATAATAAACTTTGGACAACCAAGCAAGCTCTAACCGCAATGCCAGATGGCCTTGTCCGAGGGCCTAGTGTTTGCACGGCAGTGGGAACTGGGCCTTTCCTACAGGACAACTGGCAAGTTTGCTGGGAAGTCAAATAATACATTCCACCTGGCAGCTGAAGGCAGCCAGTCAGTCTGTCCCAGAAAGGGCCCTTTTCAGCACCCAAAGCTGGGCTGGCTGGGATGCCTCTGGCTGGTGAAGTTCTCACATAGGCTGATTTAAATCCAGCAAAGGTCTATAGAAAAAGGCTTGCGTGTTCGTTGAGTAATCATTGTTTCATTTTCATTTTTACGAGAGTTTGAAAATAGACACACTGTTAACACTTCTGCCAGTTTTTTCTGATCTTTCCAGCCCCACCCCCTTTCTCTTTCTCTCTCTCTCTCAAAGAAAAAAAAAATGGGAGTGCAAAAAAAACAAAGCCAAAAAATATATGAAGGATAGCTGTTCTTCTGTGTTCTCTCATTATGGACTTTGTGAAGTAGAAACATAATTTTTTTTCCTCCAAAGGTGAAAAAACAATGCATTCTTGCTTTAAAAAAAAAAAAGAAGGCTAAAAAATTACCTCTTTTTAAATTATGTGCAAAATAATTCTGGCTAACTGTAAAATGTATTCAATTTTAGGATTTTTTTTTTTTGTATTGTGATGCTTTATTTGTACATTTTTTTCCTTTCTGGATGTAATTTTAATCTCTTGCCATTCATTAGTGTTATTTCATTGTAAACGTTATTGTGCCAAATGTACTGTATTCAAAAGGATGTGAATGTGTATTGTTTCAGAACCTAATAAATACAATGACGTTAAGTCTTATTTTCAGTGCCAATAAGAATTTTTCATCTCCG